ATAAGGTTCAGAGGCCGGGAGCCAAAGCGGGAGTGAAGACTCTCGAGGGGTCCAAATGAAGCAGAAGCGAGAGCCCCTGTCCTCCCCCTATGTGGAGGTGAAGCAGGGGTTGTGGGGACTAGGCGCCCGCGAAGGCAGCTGTGCTGAGAGCAAAGTCCAGGCCCCACGGGGGGCGTGCGGAGGTTGAACCTTTGCAGTGGCCTCCTACAGCCCCAGCAGCCAGCGTGGGCGGCCGAGGCTGACTCAAAGCGGCGGCTCAGCCTCGGGAGTAGGAGTAGGGGGCTCGCTCATTTAGGGCGGGAGACATTTCCGAGGCGCCCCTCCTCCCCTTCGCGGTCGGGTTTCTATCGGGGTCGTTTCCCCCTCTGGCCCTCCGGGGACGCCGCGGATTCGAGCTGCACAGTCAGAAGAGGACGTTGAAAAGGCGCCAGGCAGCCGCCCCGAACCAGGCCCTCCCGGCTGCCGGGCCTGCAGGCCCCCACCGCTGCGGCTTCACGGACTTAGAGCTTGAGGGCGCGGAGGGGGCTGCGGGGGCGGGACCAGGACTCCCGAGGGGCGCTCGGGGCGGGGCCAGAGAGAGCTCGGGGCTGCCAGAGGCGAGGTCTTGAGGAGGCGGGGCCGGGAGGCTTCGGAGCCCAAGAGGCGGGGCCAGAGGCGTAGGGGGCTGCGAGGGGCGGACCTTGGGGGCGTGACCGGGGGGGGCGCTTGGGGACCTAGGGGCGGGGCGTTAGGGGGCGGGACCAAGGGACGCTCGAGGGGCGCTCGGCTAGTCCCGCCAGAGCGCGAGCCGCCAGCCCGTAACGGTCGCCAGTGTGAGGGGCGGGAGGGAAAGAAGAGGGGTTTAAATTAGATTTTTTAAAACACAGAGCAAGCGCCAGAGGCGTCGGCATCCCAGGTGTCGCCGCTTCCTGCTGCACAGGGCTCGGCGTACAGGTCCCTCCCTCCTCAAGCCCCCTCCCCTTCTCCCGCCCTACCCTCTGGGGCTCTGCGGCGCTTAAGAGGCGGCCGCAGCGGCGGATCCGGCGGCTGCTGCAGCCCGGGCGGCTGCCGAGAAGGAGGGAGGGGAAACACAAAGCCGGCTACGCGCTGCGAGGTAATCTTGCGGGGAGAGGACGCGCCGTCGTCCCGCCTCTCTTCCGGGCCGGGACGCGGGCACCCGCGCGGGGGCTAGCACTGGGGACGCTACTGGGGGTCGCGCGGGGGTAGGGAGCGGCGGCTGGCGGGGCCAAGGGGACTTCTCATTGGCTGTCCCTGCGGCCTCAGGTGAACCCTTTTCCGGGGCGGGAGTGGGGACCACGGCCAGGCCAGAGGGGAGCGTACCTGCGGGGGAGGGTCCGGGGGTGGCGGTGCACGGCCTGCGGCGCCGCCGGGTGGGCCCGACGCTTCGCGCGTCTGCTGGTTTTCCCTAGGAAGGCGGGGAGTACCAAAATCAGTTACTGGCTGAAGCTTAGGTGACCCCGGGGACCTTAAGCCCTGAAGGTGCGCTCCAGGGGAGTGAGAGGTTCCTGCGCTTAGAAAAGGTGGAGGAAAGGGAGCGAATGTTGGTTTTAGTTGTTTTTCTCCTCATTTAAAAAAAATTTTTTTTGTTACAAGTTGAAAGTGTTCAGTCACCTTTCTCCTATAATCCGCTTCCCCACCCCCCAACACAGACACACACAAACACACCGCCCCTACAAACGTATACATGTTAGGTTGAGCTTCCTGCTAGGGGTGACAAGCGAAGTTGGCAGCAGGTCTGGTGTGCTGGTGTTTGGGGCACGTCCAGCCTCTTTGGAGGTAGGCTATTATAGCTTAGGCAAGACCACAGATTGATAAACCCTTTCTTTATCTTCATCACCAGAGTTGTCTCCCAGAGCTCCGTGGAATTTCCTTTCTCTGCTTTAACGTACTTTTAAAAGGTAATTTTACTAAAAAATGCATATGGTAAAAAATGGATGTCCTTCTTTGTGTTTATTAATGCAGATAACAAGAGTAATCCACAGACTTAAAACATGAGCTCAGATGCCAGCCAAGGCGTGATTACCACTCCTCCTCCTCCCAGCATGCCTCACAAAGAGAGATATTTTGACCGCATCAATGAAAATGACCCAGAATACATTAGGGAGAGGAACATGTCTCCTGATCTACGACAAGACTTCAACATGATGGAGCAGAGGAAACGAGTTACTCAGATCCTGCAAAGTCCTGTGAGTTGAATTAGAAGGCTGTAATTTTTCTCGCTTGCTCAGTCTTTATTTTTGTGTATTACAGGCCTTTCGGGAAGACTTGGAATGCCTTATTCAAGAACAGATGAAGAAAGGCCACAACCCAACTGGATTACTAGCATTACAGCAGATTGCAGATTACATCATGGCCAATTCTTTCTCGGGTTTTTCTTCACCTCCTCTCAGTATGTCAGTTTTGGAGAGTTTTAAACATTATCGTATCTCTCTCCACATTTTTTGCTCTTTTAGGTCTTGGCATGGTCACACCTATCAATGACCTTCCTGGTGCAGATACATCCTCATATGTGAAGGGAGAAAAACTTACTCGCTGTAAACTTGCCAGCCTGTACAGACTTGTAGACTTGTTTGGATGGGCACACCTGGCAAATACCTATATCTCAGTGAGTTCTTCAGCTTTCAATTCCTTTTTTAATCATAGTAATTCCCTGTTGTTTTTTTTTCCAGGTAAGAATAAGTAAGGAGCAAGACCACATTATAATAATTCCCAGAGGCCTATCTTTTTCTGAAGCTACAGCCTCCAATTTGGTATAATTTTCCATTCCTGTGTTGCTTTTTCTCCAGTTAAATATGTCCTTCTGATTTTTTCCAGGTGAAAGTCAATATAATAGGAGAAGTGGTTGACCAGGGAAGTACCAATTTGAAAATTGACCATACAGGATTCAGTCCCCATGCTGCAATCTATTCAACACGTCCTGATGTTAAGTGTGTGATACACATCCATACCCTTGCAACAGCAGCTGTAAGTCAATGAAAGTCCAAAACTGACAGGACTGTGTTATCTTGGTATGGGCCAAACCAAATAGGTATCCTCCATGAAATGTGGGATCCTTCCAATTTCTCAAGAGTCTCTTCTTCTGGGAGATGTTGCCTATTATGACTACCAAGGGTCACTTGAAGAACAGGAGGAGAGAATTCAACTGCAGAAGGTTCTGGGACCAAGTTGTAAGGTATGTAGTAGAGTTTGTCTAAGGAGCTATTTTTCAAGTGATTGCTGTGGGCATTCTATTTTAGGTGCTGGTACTCAGGAATCATGGTGTGGTTGCACTTGGAGAAACATTAGAGGAGGCTTTTCATTATATTTTTAATGTGCAACTAGCCTGTGAGATTCAGGTAGGAAACATTATTCCCCTTTTTTAATTGCTTGTGTCTCTGTATATTTTACCATTGATTACAGGTGCAGGCCCTAGCAGGTGCAGGTGGAGTAGACAATCTCCATGTACTGGACTTTCAGAAGTATAAAGCTTTCACTTACACTGTAGCAGCGTCTGGTGGAGGAGGTGTGAATATGGGTTCCCATCAAAAATGGAAGGTTGGCGAAATTGAGTTTGAAGGGCTTATGAGGACTCTGGACAACTTGGTAGGTTGCAAAATTGAAGTAAAACTTGGATTGATGCTTCAAATGTGGCTTTTCCCTCCCTTAGGGGTATAGAACAGGCTATGCTTACAGGCATCCTCTCATTCGAGAGAAGCCTAGGCACAAGAGTGATGTGGAAATCCCAGCAACTGTGACTGCTTTTTCCTTTGAAGACGATACAGTGCCACTCTCTCCTCTCAAATACATGGCACAGAGGCAACAGCGTGAAAAAACAAGATGGCTGAACTCACCAAATACTTACATGAAAGTGAATGTGCCTGAGGAGTCTCGGAACGGAGAAACCAGTCCCCGAACCAAAATCACGGTATGCCAGTATTTTATGTAGTTTGCCTTTACAGCTTCATTTTAGAAAATTTTTGATTCTTTAGTGGATGAAAGCAGAAGACTCATCTAAAGTTAGTGGTGGAACACCTATCAAAATTGAAGATCCAAATCAGTTTGTTCCTTTAAACACAAACCCGAATGAGGTACTAGAAAAGAGAAATAAGGTAAGACATGGTCTTCTATAGCCAGGGGAGACAGAACTTTATATTGAATTGTTTTTCAATTCAGATTCGGGAACAAAATCGATATGACTTGAAAACAGCAGGACCACAATCTCAGTTGCTTGCTGGAATTGTTGTGGATAAGCCACCTTCTGTAAGTTTATGAAGTAGTATGATCTTTGTTTTTAATGAATCGATTTTTATTTTTTCTTTGTAAGACTATGCAATTTGAAGATGATGATCATGGCCCACCAGCTCCTCCTAACCCATTTAGTCATCTCACAGAAGGAGAACTTGAAGAGTATAAGAGGACAATCGAACGTAAACAACAAGGCCTAGAAGGTTAGTTAATCTTTACATTCAACCTAGGGTAAGCATGGCTTTTAACTAAACTCTTATCCAACAGATGCTGAGCAGGAATTACTCTCAGATGACGCTTCATCTGTTTCACAAATTCAGTCTCAAACTCAGTCACCGCAAAATGTCCCTGAAAAATTAGAAGGTACTCAATGTAATTTCCCACATAGCATTCACAATAACCCCCAAAAAACCCTCCCCTTTCGTAGAAAACCATGAGCTGTTTTCCAAGAGCTTCATCTCCATGGAAGTGCCTGTCATGGTAGTAAATGGCAAGGATGATATGCATGATGTTGAAGATGAGCTTGCTAAGCGAGTGAGTAGGTTAAGCACAAGTACAACCATAGAAAACATCGAGATTACTATTAAGTCTCCAGAGAAAATCGAAGAAGTCCTGTCACCTGAAGGCTCCCCTTCAAAATCGCCATCCAAGAAAAAGAAGAAATTCCGCACTCCTTCTTTTCTGAAAAAGAACAAAAAAAAGGAGAAAGTTGAGGCCTAAATAAAGTCTTTTTATAATTATTATTATAACAATGTGACATTGCACATCTAAATACCACATTTAAGTTGATCATTAATATGCAATGGTAGATCAGATTGGGGGATGTAGCAAACTGGACTTTAAGAACTGGAAAGAGGTTTTACAAAAGAAAAACTTTCAGATTCATCTCTCATTTTATATGTCCAGAAATGGCTTTGAATTTTAAGCAATTACTAGTTTTAATTAGCTCTGCCCTCATGAAGTATTATTATAATTCACCATAAACAGCTATCTGTCTGAATTACTTCAGGCCTTCTCCATAATATCTGTTAGAAAGAAATTGCCAGTGAGCAAGTGAGAATTTTTATTTCTCAATACCTGCTTCACTTGATAATCATATTATAATTTTTTATCATGATTATTGACTATATTTTTGGAGTCCCATTGTTTCAGTGGGCATTAACAGAATGCTTTAAAAACTTCTAAGACAAGAATCTATAGCATTAGTATACACTGGCACATAATTTTTTAAAAAGTTTTAAGAAAAGATTCATTTGGAATTTTATTCACAGTATAAAATTTCCTCACCTGAAGTAACTTTGTTTGCCAAAAAAGTTGTTTTAATAAACTATAATTTTTGAAAACTTCCTTTTTTATTAGTTTAGAAAGCCCCTTATTTTTCAACAAAGGGGATTTTGTACACATAACATGGGTTATTTAGTTTAACTCTGGCAAAAAAAAAAAAAAAAATTTTGTATGTTGATGTTTGTATACCGTTCAGTATAAAAGTGTCCTAAGCATATTAGCCAATCTTTTCACAGTAGAGCATACTTAAGGCTGCTTGGTACTGAGTATACTTAAATATAACTCCAGAATCCAGGGACTTGGTGTTAAAACAGGATTAGAGCATGTAAAGGTACATCTAGATTCATATTTGAATCTTAAACTGTATTTTTCTCTTAGTATTGCTAATGAGTAAAGAAAAGTCTCATAAGGTAGCCAAATGAAAAAGAATGAAAGGGAAAGTGAAAAATTAAGGGGACAAAAGATGGGATGTGAAAAGAAGAATTCTAGTTTGATGGTGACTCATATTCACGATAGGATACAAAGTGTGATTTGTTGGAAACATGTCCCAAATTTCTAAAATTCTGCTTCTCTGCCAAAAGCAATGTCTTTCTTGGTTGATATTTGAGTTTTAAAAGGGTCAAATCTTTCTAATTTTTTGTATCTTTAGAGGGCAGCACTAGAAGAAATCAGCAGGTCTAATCCCACCAGTAAGAAAACTACCACTTCTTGATTTTTACAGATTTAAAAAAATCTTTTCAGTGACCTTTCTTTTTAATGTAAATACAAATTTAAACCTAGGCTTAATATAGGCGTTTCCCCTTTCACCCAAGTGATGTCACAGTTCGATGCAAAATCAATGATCCAGAATGATCGTGGGTAAAAATAACTCAAAGTGTTTCTTAAGGGTGAGTTGGCATGCAAAAAATTACATTGATTACAGTGTGTTTTGGAGCTGGCTCTGTTTGTGTGCATATGATAATGCAGAGTTGAGCCAGAGCCTGGAAATGTCATTCTAGATCTCACTAACTACTGGAATCAGTGTTTTAATCTCTTGGTGGAAACTTTCAGTTGCTTAACTCTCTATTGGAAGATTTTTTTAATGTTCTACATCATTTATGTTGTATTACAATGTATGTAGAAATAGTAACCTGTGAACTATGCTTTTCCATAACTTTTTAAAAATATATATATCTAAATGAATGCAATGTGCATAAATATTTTTTAAACATAACAGTGAACTATTGCACCTTTTGCTAATGCCTCTATTTACTTGCTTTGGCATAAAGAATGAGCCAATGAACCTCTGTGTCCTGTGGAAAAATGTATAAATGTTATCTGATATTGCTCTTAGATGTAATGCTAATTAATGTTAAATCACAAATAAACAGTATTTTAAATATACGGACTTGTATCATGAGGTTTCCATTCACAGG